CGAGGGCGGAGCGCGCTGGCCCTGCAGCCTCCGGCCCGCCCCCGGCCCGCCGCCTCCCCCGGGACGTGGGACGCGGGCGCAGGCGGGGTCCGCGCGGCGGGCGGCGGGGGACGGGCGGAGGTGAGCGGGTGCAGGGCCGGGGCCGGGGGGCTCGGGGGCTGGGAAGCTGGGGGGTCGGGGACAGGAGGGCCAGCCAGGCCGGGGCCGGCGCGCCGTGCAGGCCGCGGCGGGCGGGCGGCGGGGGCTCCCCGAGGCAGGCGGACGGGGATCGGCGCCGGGGCTGCTCCGTTCCCCGGGCGGGGATCCTGTCTCTGGCCTCCGTGCGACTCTCGGCCCGCGCGCCCCGCGCTCCTGGAGCCCCAGGTGAGGCGCAGGTGAGGGCCCGCGGTGGGGAGCTTTGGCCCGGCCCGGGGCGGCCGCTGCCCTCCGAGAATGGCCGCGGCCCGGCCGGCCTGGAGACTGCGGTTCACGCCCTGCGCCAGGCGGAGCTTCCGGGAGGGTGGCCGCTCTCCCGGGCCCCAAGCTCGCTAGTCCTCGGATCCCAGAAACATAACTCCGGGGGTGCAGACCTGCTTGGAGGCCCGGCCTCTTCCCTGGGAGGCGTTCACTCCCGCCGGGCCGAGGACCAGGTCGCCGATCCCAGCGGCTAGGGTGAGCGCGCCCTCGGGGAGGGGAGCTCCCTTGGGGGACCCTGCCCAGCCCGCAGGCCGTGAGTAGCCCAAGCTTGGGAGTCAGGGGAGGTCGGGCCGGGGCAGCCGGGAGGGGCTCACCTTGCCTTCAGTTCCCAAGCACAGGAAATGGCGGTGCAGCTTTGCTGGGGGACGCTTGTAGTGAGGTTGTAAAATTGCAGCTTCTGGAAGGCTGGGAGCTGAATTCTAGCCCACGCCCACTTCTGGGTGGCTGGAGCGGGTCCTCCTGCTGCCCCGCCCGCTCCTGCACCGGGGCTCCTCTCCCTGGCCTGCAGACCCTGGCCTCCCTACCCTGGGGGGAAACCCCACCTGGGAGGTAAGACCGCTGGCTGAGCTGCTTTTCGGCCAACCGAGAAATGTAGAGTATTTGGGGGCGTTTCTCACAGGTGGGCAGACTGTTAGGATGGCGAGGGCCCAGTGTGGGTGCTTTGGTTCTCTCCAGAAGGTTGATGTCTGGACCGAGAAGGTACCCGAGTGTTCTCCACCGCTTCCTAAAATCTGACACCGTGTGGCCTTGGGGTGCAGGTGCTGGGTGTCCCCACAGCCACCCTCAAGACCGTATCCTGAGGCAGCAATTTGACAAAGCCTGCACCTCTGGCTTGGGCCCACACCTATCTCTAAGGACTGATTAGGGGGCTTTTCTTGTTTTTTTTTTTTTTTTTTTTTTAGAGCCAGAGTCTCGCTTTGTCGCCCAGGCTGGAGTGCAATGGCTGATCTCGGCTCACTGTAATCTCCGCCTCCCTGGTTCAAGCGATTCTCGTGCCTCAGCCCCTGGAGTAGCTGGAACTACAGACGTGGGCTCCCACGCCCAGCTAATTTATGTGTTTTTAGTAGAGATGGGGTTTCGCCATGTTGGCCAGGCTGGTCTCGAACTCCTGGCCTCAAGTGATCCACCTGCCTCCACCTCCCAGAGTGCTGGGATTACAGGTGTGAGCCACTATCCCCGACCCAGGGGGCTTTTCAAGAATGATTCATCTCGCATAATGTTTTAAAGCCACAAGCTGTCCTGGGGAGACGACCCCCCTCGATTTTTTTTTTTCTTTCTGAGATGGAGTCTCGTTCTGTCTCCTAGGCTGGAGTGCAGTGGCGCGATCTCGGCTCACTGCAACCTCTGCCTCCTGGGTTCAAGCAATTCTCCTGTCTCAGCCTCCCCAGTAGCTGGGATTACGGGCACACGCCACCACGCCCAGCTAATTTTTGTATTTTTAGCAGAGGAGGGGTTTCACCATATTGGCCAGGCTGGTCTCAAACTCCTGACCTCAGGTGATCCACCTGCCTCAGCCTCCCAAAGTGCTGGGATTACAGGCGTCAGCCACTGCACCTGGCCAGATTTTTTAATACCATTCTTGAACTAGGTGATTTGACAACTTAGAAAACTGTTCACTGGGTGTCCAGGCCTTCTCTGCAACCAGTCAGAAGCTGTAAATGTGGCTAGTGGAGAACAGACTATTTCCCCAGGAAAACTCCCCTCCCCGACCTTGTCATCTAGTGTAAAGACACTGACTTGGGCCGGTTTTCTTAAGGTAGTATTTAAGGTAGTATTCTTAAGGTAGTATTGCTGTTTAAGGAGTCAATAGTCTTAATTTAGACGCTCCTCAGCCCAAGGCTAATGCAAATGTTTTGTCATTTATGTCATTTTGCAGAGGCAATTTGAATAACACCTACAGTAAGGCAGGCGTGGGTTTGCTAGCCAGTGAAAGAGCTCCTCTCGCATTGTTGGTCCCCCAGTGCTCTGTGTCAGTGGGGAATCTCTCCAGAAGGTGACTTTATGGGGGATGTCATGGGCTGCAGTTAGATGCCTCTGATTCTCTTTGATTCTGGTAGTCAAAAGTCTATTGAAAAAGCAGAGAGAGAATGCCTCGGTGTGTAAGTGGAGTGATGAGGACCTGATCTCTGGGCCGTGTGGGAACACTGGCTGCCATTTCATCACAGTCAACCTGGACTCACAGAATTTCAAGTAATTTCAAGTAATTCTTGTATTTTAGTTTCGGCATGTAAATACCCAATTATGTGCTTGTCAGGAAGGAAGCGCCTGGTTAACCGGAGAAAGCTCCTGGTAAAGAAGAATCCATAACAGAGGCAAAACATACTGGCCAGTTTTCGCCCACTGCTGAGGTCCTGAGGGCAGCCACAGCCTCTGAGCCAAGGGGAGTTCAGTGTCCATAAGCCTTGGAGGCTTGCTTGCACAAGAACCGCTTTGCACTGCAATTTTGGGGTAGGCAGGTGGGTATCAGAGCAATGTGTTAAGAATGAATAGTGGCTCACATCATACAACTTTCCGTTCCAGGAGCTTGTCGGTTGGGTCAAGAATGAACCTACGCATGACGGCGTGCTGATCCTGGGTTTCTAGTCATCCTTTTTAAGCTGCAAAGAAGCATTTGCAGACGTTGTCTCATGGGTACCGCTTGCCAACTTTGGAGGTAAATAAAACCTCTCCCCTCTTACAGAGAAGGCATCATGCCCATGTGCTTTCTTTCCGCCCAGGATGTGAAGCCGGTAGAGAAATAAAGCATCGCCCCTCTGCGCGCCCCTCCCCGTCTGCTAGAATGTTTCTCATGAACGCTTCTCCAGTGGTTGCTCTCCAGTCCAAATGGGAGGCCTTTGGCCCGCCAGGGAGCTGTAGGTTCCCCAGGTGCTTCTCGGAGGCTGACGAGGGCGTGGAGAGCGCGTCGGTGAGCGCCCGGGTGCAGATGCTTATCAGCACTCTGCAGCGCGACGGGGCTGCTCGGGGCACCAGCGATGAGCGCGCCGCACAGAGGGGCCACAGGGCAGAGGGATGCCACGACGCCAGGCCGGCTGCCAAGCCCACCGTGCACAAGGAGCCACCCGCGTTGGCTGTCTGTGGTCTCGTTGCTGACTTTGACCCCATGGGGGAGGAGGAAACTACAGACTTTGGCCCGTTGGTGCTAGATTCAGACAGTGATGATTCCGTGGACAGGGACATTGAGGAGGCCATCCAGGAGTACCTGAAGGCAAAGAGTGGAGCCGCACAGCCCGGGGCCGGCGGGGCCCAGCCAGGTGCAGCCCAGCCTTCCAGGGCCGCAGGCGGAGGCAGTAGATGTAAGCCGGAACCGGCTCACGGCAGTGCCCCGACTGCCCTGTGTCCCCCAAAACTTGTACCTGGATCAGGTGGTGGCCCCGGCAGCCAGGTGGGATCCAGCAAGGACCAGGGCTCCGCCTCCCCGGTCAGTGTGAGCAGCGATGACTCCTTCGAGCAGAGCATCAGGGCGGAAATAGAACAGTTTCTGAATGAGAAGAGACAGCATGAGACCCAAAAATGTGATGGGTCAGTGGAGAAGAAACCAGACACAAATGAAAATTCCGCCAAGTCACTCTTGAAATCCCACCAAGAGCCGCCTACAAAGGTGGTGCATCGGCAGGGCCTGCTGGGCGTCCAGAAGGAGTTTGCCTTCCGCAAACCTCCCCGGTTAGCGAAGATGAACGTCCAGCCCAGAAGCCTCAGGTCCAAGGTCACAACCACGCAGGAGAACGAGGGCAGCACGAAGCCGGCAACCCCCTGCCGCCCTTCAGAAGCAGCACAGAATAAAGGTGGGATCAAAAGGAGCGCCAGCGCTGCAAGGAGGGGAAAGCGAGTCATGAGTGCGGCACAGGCGTCCGAGGCGTCCGACTCCAGCAGCGACGATGGCATTGAGGAGGCCATCCAGCTGTACCAGCTGCAGAAAACACGCAAGGAGGCCGACGGGGACCTGCCCCAGAGGGTCCAACTCCGAGAGGAGAGAGCGCCTGACCCTCCCGCACACAGCACAAGCAGTGCCACAAAAAGTGCCTTGCCCGAGACCCACAGGAAAACACCCAGCAAGAAGAAGCTAGTGGCCACCAAGACCATGGACCCTGGTCCAGGGGGCCTGGACACTGACCATGCCCCCAAGCTCCTGAAGGAAACCAAAGCTCCACCTCCAGCGAGCCCTGCTTCCAGGAGTGAGTTTGTGGAACGGTCCTCGTGCCGGGCGGACACATCTGCTGAGCTGATGTGTGCAGAAGCAATCCTGGACATCTCCAAGACGATCCTGCCGGCCCCTGTAGAGGGCAGTGACGGGTCCCTGTCCGCAAGCCCACTCTTCTACTCCCCGAACGTGCCTTCCCGCTCTGACGGCGACAGTAGCTCCGTGGACAGCGATGACAGCATCGAGCAGGAAATCCGGACATTTTTGGCCCTAAAGGCGCAGTCAGGGAGTTTGCTGGCCAGAGGTGAGAGCTGCCCGCAGGCTGCCCAGGGTCCACTTTTGCCGCCTGGCCTCAACAGCCAGACCGGCGGCCACAAGACCCCTCTCTCTAAAACACCAGACCCACTGCTGGGCTGCAAAAGGAAGCGTAGAGGTGGTGGCCATGTGAGGCCATCCACGCCCAAGAAAATGCAGGAGGTGGTGAAAGACGGTAGCCAGGATGCCGACCACAGCCAGGGGAGAGCTGAGCCCGGCCATGAGAGGCGAGACCTGCCCATCCAGGGCAAAGCCAGTGAGGCCCTGGGAGGGGAGGGCACCGCCAGGGGCCCTGGCGACACTCGCATGTCACAGGGCCAGGGTAAGACAGACGAGGCAAGGCGCCTAGACGAGAAAGAGAGCTCTGAAGACAAAAGCAGCTCCCTGGACAGTGACGAGGACCTGGACACAGCCATCAAGGACTTGTTAAGGTCCAAGCGAAAGCTCAAGAAGAGGTGCAGGGAGCCCAGGGCTGCGTGCAGGAAGAAGGTCAGGTTCAGCACAGCCCAGACGCACTTCTTGGAGCAGCTGGGCGGGCTCCGGAGAGACTGGAAAGACAGGGGCCCGCCAGTGCTGAAGAGCTGCCTCTCCAAGTCCAAGAGAGACAGTGGCGAGGGTCCTGGGAAGAAACCCCCCAGTGTCTTTGGCAGCACGGCAGAGAGGATGAGGCAGGAGGGTGCCGCGAGCCAGGACGCGGCCCTGGCCTTCCGGGTGAGGAGACCCGCCTCCGCCTCTGCCTCCGAAGGGAATCCATTCCCCAGGGAGTCCCAGGGCCCAGCTCCCAGCCCCGGCTCCCTGTCTGATGACAGCAGTTCAGTGGACAGCAACGACAGCATCGAACTGGAGATTAGGAAGTTTTTGGCGGAAAAGGCCAAGGAGTCAGTGAGCAGTTCAGAAGTTCAGGCAGAGGGCCCCACCGCTCTTGGGACAGGGGGCCCAGCCAGGCCAGAGGTGCTGTGCAGGAAGGAGCCTGCCCCACCGCCTGGCGTGTGCACACGCAGCCAGAGGGCCAGGGGGGTCCCACATCTGGCCGAAGGGCTTCGAGGCACAGAGAGCGCAGGAGCACAGGGCACAGCTGGTCTGTTCAGCCAGGGCGGGAAGGGGCTCCCTGCTGCTCCTGCCCGAGGGGATCCGGTGCCGCCCAGGAGCACCAGCGGCGGTGTCTCCGCCAAGGGGCTCTCAGTGAGCAGGAGAAATGTTTACGTTCACAAAGACCAGAGCCCACGAGGGGCTGAGCCTGCTGCCAAAAGTGCTTTTGGTCAGCTGCCCAGCTGTGCCACAGCGGGCACCGAGGCAGGAGGCGCCAGAGGAACCTTTCACATGGGCTGCGGGAGCCCGAGCTTCCTGACCCCCAGCCCGGGAGCGGAGAGGGACGCTGGAGCCCAGGCCGACCGCACACCGCCCTGGAGCGACTTCGCCCACCAGAGTCGGCTGCCCAGCCCGTGGGTGCTGCGCTCCGAAGGCAGAGATGCAGTGTGGAGGGGGGGCGTCGGGAGCGAGAGAGACAAGGGGTCCGAGGGCCCCGCCCGGGGCCTGCCCAGCCTGCCCCTTGCGGGCTTCTCGCCGCTGCTGTCCACCCAGCTCTTCCACTTTGGAAAGGGTGTCTCCTGGGGGGGCAGGCAGGCTGGCCTCTTCAGCCCCCACCTGGGGCTGCCTCTGCAGGGCCCCTCCTTCTCGGCCTTCAGGGAGGCCCAGGCCGGACCCAGCCCTGTCTTTGGAAGCCCACACTTGCTGGCAAAGAAGGACGGCGGCCCCTGGCCAACCAGGAAGGCACAGGCAGGGCTGAGTTTGCATGACAGGAGGAGCTCGGGCTCGGAGGAAAGCATTTTAGACCTGAGGTATCGACGAAGGGTCAACAGGGATGACCAGGAGCAGGACGCCTTGGGCAGTGACGCCAGTGACTTCAGCGACACCTCCACGGAGGACAGTGGCGGCAGCTCAGTAGTGAAGGTCTAAGCCCTCGAGCTGTGGGTTCGCGTCCTGGGTTGCGTGCATTCGTGGAAAGCGGCGTAGCCGTGCGTGTGTGTGATGGTTCCGTGGCTGCAAGGAAGGGAAACAGTCTATTATACATAGCCCTGTATATATGTACACCAACATGAAACTTTTATTTAACAGACGTGTCCTGGTAAATATGATTTTTGTAGCTTTTTGTAAATTATTTAAAGTGATGTAAAAGATATTTTTGGAAAATACTGTTGTTCAATTTTGTAGGGTGTTCCTAACTGCAGTTTTCTGTGTTCTGCATACAAGTCTTAGCTTAGGAAACATTTGGTTCTTACCATCACAGCCAGGTTCACAGAGGCTCTGATGCTTTTTGGTTGATTGCTGGTGAGAATGGCCGGCGGTGGCTGCAGTGGTAGCCTGAGGAAGGCCAAGCTGCCCTCCCTGGGAATCACTCAGATGCCCCAAGATGTCCGTTGGGAAGCTCCCAGGACAGCACTTTTTATACAGAGGACACCGCCTCGGCCCCACGTCCTTAGAGGCCAGAGCACATCTGAAAACTGCAATCACAGCCGTCCGCTGGAAAAACGTTTCGAAGCACAGTGGCCAGCGAGCGAGCACGTGGCTACTCCCTGTTGCATGTCAAATCCACACAGATGTCAGCGGCAGCTGCTCGGCAGCCCAGCCCTGGGCCTGGGTGGGTTCATGTCCAATCTTGTTCGATCACTAGATGATTCTAACATCGAAATAAACCTCTTTTTATATGGCGTTACTGTTCTTTTTAAATCATGGTTCTTAA